CTCCCGGGTTCAAGCGATTCTCCTGCCTCAGCCTCCCGAGTAGCTAGGATTACAGGCGCGTGCCACCACGCCCGGCTAATTTTTGTGTTTTTAGTAGAGACGGGTTTTCACGGCGTTACCCAGGATGGTCTCGATCTCCTGACCTCGTGATCCGCCCACCTTAGCCTCCCAAAGTGCTGGGATTAAAGGCGTGAGCCACGGAGTCCGGCCTACTCTGCTTTTCTAAAGTGGAATTATCTTCCTCTGAAATGTTTCTCCTTTATTTTAAATCACCATTAGTAATTTGTGTACCCAAACCTGTCATCAAGGCTTATCTTTAACCTTGAAAATGCCTTTTTAAAGAGAACTCCTTTAATTCCCACGGTTGAGTCTCTCATTCTTCCGCACGCAAATATTTTAAAATAAGTAATTTCAAGAAGTCAGTCAAACTCACAAAGCTTTAACAAGGTGGCATCCAGCTTGGAAGTCAAGTGTTCAAGCCCGCAGTCGGGACATCCAAGAGCTCTTTACATCCTAATTACAACACGGAACCCAGACTCACTGCATACCCCGTCCCGTATATAATGCAAAACTTGATTCTGCAAGTTCCTTTCTCGGGCGGTGAAACTTCGAAGGTCCTCTCCATGGAGACCTTTGATAAATGTTTAAGCAGTGATCTTTTCTTTCGCGTTTGCCTCCATTGCAACGCCTCCGCTGATGGGAAAAACTACTCCCTCCGCTACTGCGGGGTGGCAGTGACGTCAACGAATTAGCTGACCTGTTTTTTCGGGCTTCGCGGACATAGGAGTCCCGAAGGCCGAGAGTGAGTGAGTGAGTGGGAGCGGGGCGGCTGCGGCTCCTCCTGTCCGGGGCGGAGCCCTGCGTCGCGGGCCTGGGGAGGCCCCGCCAGCACCCTTGACGTCTGGGTCCCGAGCAGTGCGGCAGCCACACGACACTGAGGCGAGCGAGTGGGTGTGTGCGTGGGGGGTCAGCCAAACTTCCTGTCCCGCGCTCGAGCTGCTTCCGGCGGGAGCCGGAAGACGCTGTGTGTGGACGGAATTCGGGACCGACTGACGGCCGGCCGGCTTCCCGGAACTGGAAGGTGAGCTCCGAGGTGGGCCTGGCCACCCCTCCTGCCCCCTCTCTCTTTTTTACCCCTATTCTAGGTTACATTGATTACCCACCTAGTACAACATCTTACGGGAAGAGCATAGTATTTCCTAGAGGAATATGAACATAACAGGAAGGTATCATTGGCTCTGAATTAAATTTGAACTTGTCCCCTGAATAGCTACAGGTTTTGGAAGCTGAATCAATGTTATCAGATGAGTTAGAATCCAAACCAGAGGTGAGCCCAGTCAGCTTGTTTCCTTTTCTTTTGTATTTCTCAGTGTTGTCTTTTCTCCCCCCAGCTCCTGGTACAGTTTGTTCAGAATACGTCCATCCCATTGGGACAGGGGCTTGTAGAATCAGAAGCTAAAGATATTACTTGCTTGTCCCTCCTTCCCGTGACTGAAGCCTCAGAATGCAGTCGGCTAATGTTACCAGGTAAAAATTAAGATCACTAGAAATAGGATAAAGACTAAAAGGACTCCATTATTGACTTTGGCAGAACCTGTTCCATGGAGAGAAGAGGATGGAAAGTCAGGCTGCAGTGACTTGAGTATACATACTTGCTTTTTTTTTTTTTTTTGATACATAAAGCTGTGGTATTTTCCCTTTACTAGATGATACTACAAATCATTCTAACTCCTCCAAGGAGGTCCCTTCCTCAGCTGTTTTGAGAAGCCTTCGGGTGAATGTGGGTCCAGACGGAGAGGAGACGAGAGCTCAGACTGTACAGAAATCCCCGGAGTTTTTGTCCACTTCAGAGTCTTCTAGCTTGTTGCAAGATCTACAGCCAAGTGATAGCACTTCTTTTATTCTTCTTAACCTAACAAGAGCAGGTATTCTTTCCTTTTTTTTGGGCTCTGCTTATTTCTAACTTTTCATATATTTTGTTTCTTCCAGGTCTGGGCTCTTCAGCTGAGCACTTAGTGTTTGTACAGGATGAGGCAGAAGATTCAGGGAATGATTTCCTCTCCAGTGAGAGCACAGACAGTAGCATTCCATGGTTCCTCCGGGTTCAGGAGTTGGCCCATGACAGTTTGATTGCTGCTACTCGTGCACAACTGGCAAAGAATGCAAAAACCAGCAGCAATGGTGAGGCCCGTCGGCATTTTCCTTGCCACTATCCCTGGATTACAAATATGTGACTCTGTTACAGGAGAAAATGTCCACCTTGGTTCTGGTGATGGGCAGTCAAAAGATTCTGGGCCCCTTCCTCAAGTGGAAAAGAAGCTCAAGTGTACAGTTGAAGGTTGTGACCGGACATTTGTATGGCCAGCTCACTTTAAATACCACCTCAAGACTCATCGGTGAGCAAATCCGAGATCTCATATTTGGATATAGATATTTTTCCTTATGTGATTATTTTTGCAGAAATGACCGCTCCTTCATCTGTCCTGCAGAAGGTTGTGGGAAAAGCTTCTATGTGCTGCAGAGGCTGAAGGTGCACATGAGGACCCACAATGGAGAGAAGCCCTTTATGTGCCATGAGTCTGGCTGTGGTAAGCAGTTTACTACAGCTGGAAACCTGAAGAACCACCGGCGCATCCACACAGGTGTGTGCAGCACCAACATTCCTTTGGGCAGTGACTGAGTCTTTATCTCATTTTCTGTCTCTAGGAGAGAAACCTTTCCTTTGTGAAGCCCAAGGATGTGGCCGTTCCTTTGCTGAGTATTCTAGCCTCCGAAAACATCTGGTGGTTCACTCAGGTATCAGAACCTCTGCCATTCATAGATTTTAGGGCTTCCTTGTTTAACCTGGTCCCTGTTTCAGGAGAGAAGCCTCATCAGTGCCAAGTCTGTGGGAAGACCTTCTCTCAGAGTGGAAGCAGGAATGTGCATATGAGAAAGCATCACCTGCAGCTGGGAGCAGCTGGGAGTCAAGAGCAGGAGCAAACTGGTGAGGAGGGTGGGCATAGTGGAACGCTGTACTGTATGTCTCTCACAACCTATTCTCTGTGCAGCTGAGCCACTAATGGGCAGTAGTTTGCTTGAAGAGGCTTCAGTACCCAGTAAAAACCTGGTGTCTATGAATTCCCAGCCCAGCCTTGGTGGAGAGTCCTTGAACCTACCAAATACCAATTCTATCCTGGGAGTTGATGATGGTAAGACTTCCAACTCTCCTTTATTTGGGAAATTTCATTGAAACATTTTTCTGTTGCTTCACAGAGGTGCTTGCTGAAGGATCCCCACGTTCCCTGTCTTCAGTGCCTGATGTGACACATCACCTGGTGACCATGCAGTCAGGGAGGCAATCATATGAAGTTTCTGTCTTAACTGCAGTAAATCCACAAGAGGTAAAGTGGTCTCTTGCCCTTTGTTTCTGTGACCTCTTTTCTTTTCTTTTTTTTTTTGAGACAGAGTCTCGCTCCGTTGCCCAGGCTGGAGTGCAGTGGTGCGTTCTCGGCTCACTGCAACCTCTGCCTCCCAGGTTCAAGCGATTCTCCTGCCTCAGCCTCCTGAGTAGCTGCTACTACAGGTGCGTGCCACCACGCCCAGCTAATTTTTTTGCCTATTCTAGATTTGCTTTCAATCTTTTACAGTTACTAAACCAAGGAGATTTAACTGAAAGACGGACATGAGCGTGGGTGCTGACTCCTGGAAGAGCAACTCTATCTGATCTCAAAATGCGTATACTGGGAACAGGATGCCTTAGCCCACAACAGAACCAGAATGAATCTTTGAAGGCACAAGACTCTGCTTTTGCCACTCTTCCTCTTTCCTGGTATAGAAGATGGATGTAGGAGAGCTTCTTTTCTAACTACCATCTGATCAGACAAGGAATGAAGCAATGACTGTGGGCTGGGAAACTGTACCTACCTCTCTTCCCACTGCAAATTTCTGGGATAGACCAAAAGTGAATTTGATTATGTGTTGGCTGAAGTTCTTCATTCTGACTGTTGAGGGGAGGTTTTCCTTTGAAGAGTTTTCATCCCAGACTCAGCTGTCTTTTCACATGGATGAAATAATTCCTGCTACCAACAACAGAGCTTCACCAGGAAGTTGAGTTTTCAAGATGCCTTGTTGCTTTGAAGAAGGGAGTGATGTCAATTCTCTTGTTACATTCTCCCTTTAGCAACCTGAGTAAGAGACTCTCTGCCACTGGGCTGCAAAAAAATAAATTACTTGAATCTCCCCTTGGCCCAGGCTGAGGTACTATCTTGTCCTATACACTTCTACTTGGTCACTTTGCTTTCTTCGTTAATGGAACATACAGTAGCATGTTAAGAGGGATTTCATGTTTTTGTTTTTTTAAAGTTAAAAATTACATGATGCAGAGATTCAGGTTTTCCTTTAAATAAACAAAACAGCCCAGTCAGTTCTTTGGCTCTTGTTTTATACAAAATTTGTTTTCTTAGAGATTAAGAATTTAATCTTTCCCTTTAAAATAGTGTATTGATTTACCCTTAGGATTCCATACCAGTAAAACTGAACCGAGGAGTCTTAGGAAACAACAAGAACATCTTCATTTCTTAAGCCCAGGTGATAGTTACTCTGTCACCACCAAAAAAGACGCATCTGAGAAAATGGCAATAAAAACAGATACTTCTGAATTTTTCCACAAAGATAGTTTTTTTAAAAAAGCTTGAGAAA